CTTATTTGGCTCTGCCCATGTCCTGCTGATTGGTCCATTTTACAGAGCACTGATTGGTCCATTTTACAGAGTGCTGATTGGTGTGTTTTTACAGAGTGCTGATTGGTGCATTTACAAACCTTTAGGTAGACACAGAGCGCTGATTGGTGCATTTTTTACAGAGTGCTGATTGGTGTGTTTATAAACCTTTAGCTAGACACAAGAACGCTGATTGGTGCGTTTTTACAGAGTGATGATTGGTGCGTTTGAAAACCTTTAGCTAGACAGAGTGCTGATTGGTGTGTTTACAATCCTTTAGCTAGACAGAAAAGTTCTCCAAGTCCCCGCCCGACCCAGAAGCCCAGTCAGCTTCACCTCTCAACATGTGGAGTGGAGACTGCCAGTGAAGTCTAAGAATATGGTAGACTGGGGGATAGGATTAGAGACGGTTTGTTAATCTGAACACTATCTAAGATATTAAGACACATGGTGGATATAATGGACTAAACATGTTCCTGCAAAATTCATACATTGAAGCCCTTATCTTCCATGGGGTGGTATTGGTATAGATAGCACTTTCAGTAGATAATCAGGCTTAAGTGAGAGGATGAGAGTAGAGATGCTATGACGGGATTAGTGCCCTTATTAAAAGAAGAGACCAGGGGTTTCTCTGACTCCTCCATGTGAGAATGACACAGAATATGGCCATTTACAAAGCAGGGAGAGAGCCCTCACTAGATGCTGAATCTGCCTACACCTTGATCTTGGACCTCCCAGCCTCCAGAACTGGGAGAAATACATATTTGTTGTATAAACCATCTTGTCTGTGGTATTTTGTTATAGCTACCCAAAGTAACTGTAACAATTTAGAGAAGTAATACAGATACAAAGTCATCAGACAATGAAAATGGCTACTGGAAACCATGAGAGTGTGAAAGTGAGAATTTAGACTTGGTTAGTATATTTAAATAATCAGGACTACTGTGCTGTGTTTAATAACACCATACCTGACGCCAAACGTGTGGTTTTTTTTTTTTTTTTTTTGGCTCACACCAACCAATTCTCCAACTCTCCAGACACCAAGTAGGTGTTCAACAACTCAATTCAATTCTGACACTATCTACCTGGAGTTAGCATCCTATCCCTGGAGTTAAGGGCTCAGTCCCTCCCACAAGGCTGCCCCATATCAGATGCTAATCCCAAGTCCCAGGCCTCCTGTACTTCTGACTGACTGGCTAAATATCAAGGGTTCTCATAACCCCTTTCTTAGGTTCAATAATTTGCCAGAACAACTCACAGAACTCAAAAAAGACTGTACTTATTATAACCAGTTTATTGTCAAGAATACAACTCAAGAACAGCCAAATGGAAAAGATGCTTAGGGCAAGGTGTGGAGGAAGGGCATGGATCTTCCCATGTCCTCTCTGGGTGCACAGCCTCCCAGCACCTCCGTAAGCTTTCTGAACCCTGGTTGTTTAGGGGCTTTTATGGAAGTTCCATTACATAGACATGATGAACTAAATCACTGGCCATTGTTGATTAGTTCCAATTCCAGCCCTTTCTCCCCTCCATGGAGGTTGTAGGGTGAGGCTAAAAGTTCCAACTCCCTAATGGTGCGTTGGTCTTTCTGGCAACCCGTTCCCCTGAAGCTATCTAGGGGCCCCCCAACCATCAGTCATCACATTTACTTGCAAAAGGCACTTATTACTCCCAAAATTCCAAGGGCTTTAGGAGCTGTGTCAGGAACTGGGGACAAAGACCAAATTTTTTTTAATGATCACAGGACTTTAAAAGGAAAGACATAGTGTTAGATGCTATGGGGAGGGATGAAGTTGAAGACTTATTTTCTTCCCTTGAGGTGAATGGGAGTGATGGATGGGTCTCTGTGTAAGACATGTGGTCATAGAATTTAATAGCCAAAAGAAATTTGGTAATCATTAAATCTAATGTATATTCTGTGACGGGTTCCTAGGCAACTGCAAAACATGAAATTCCATGGTTAAATAAGTTTGCTAAAAGTTGCATACCATATGAAGTTTTATACTGCTTAGTAGCCCATCGGAAGGTCTGAAAAGTTTTAGAGTAAAGATTAAACACATTTTTCTCAGCTCTCCCTACACTTGTCTCCAGAATCCCTTTTATCATGACACAAGTATTTTCATTTATTCAACAAATATTTATTGAACAACTGCTGCTTGGCACTGTACTACGAAAAGTTGGTGTTCTAGAGGACACAGTTTGAGAAATGATGATCTTGTCCAACTTCAGCGATTTTCAGGTGAGCAAATTAAGTCTATGAATAATCACATTTTAGTCAAAGGAGGTAGTTAAAGAGAGAGGCTGAAAGAGGGGGTGCCATTTCCATAGGGAAATCAGTAGGAAAAATCTACTGCAAGATAACGGCAATTAAGAAGCGTAATATGGGCTGGGCGCAGTGGCTCACGCCTGTAATCCCAACACTTTGGGAGGCCGAGGCGGGTAGATCACGAGGTCCGGAGATCAAGACCATCTTGGCCAACATGGTGAAACCCTGTCTCTACTAAAAATACAAAAATTACCTGGGCGTAGTGGCACACGCACTTGTAATTTCAGCTTCTCGAGAGGCTGAGGCAGGAGAATCTCTTGAACCTGGGAGGCAGAGATTGCAGTGAGCCAAGATCACGCCGCTGCACTCCAGCCTAGCAACAGAGTGAGACTCCGTCAAAAAAAAGAAAGAAAGAAAAAGAAAAAAGAAACATGATAAGGAGTTGTAGAAATGGTTTCAGAGGCAGATTCATTTTTTCCTGGGAGTGGCATATAAAGATAAAGGACTAGATAAGATGAAAGTGCTTGCATCTTAGTGGTGAGGAGTTGGTCCACGTGGTAGACAGTCAATTTTATGAAGTCAGAGAGGGCGGACAGGTGGAAATTAGTCAGATAAATGCACATACGCACTCTCTCTCTCAAACGACCCCCAGAGCTGGCAAGAGGCTGGAGATCAGATTCACCTGGTACTTTTTTTTAAATTATTTTGAGAAGGAGACTCGCTCTGTCACCCAGGCTGGAGTGCAGTGACACAATCTCGGTTCACCGCAGCCTCTGCTTCCTGGGTTCAAGCGATTCTCCTGCCTCAGCCTCCTGAGTAGCTGGGACTCTATAGGTGCGCACCACCACACCCGGCTAATTTTTGTATTGTTATTAGAGAAAGTTTCACCATGTTAGCTAGGCTGGTTTCGAACTCCTGACCTCAAGTGATCCATGCGCCTCGGCCCCCGAAAATGCTGAGATTACCACCTGATGCTTTTTAGCATTTTGCTGGATGTACTGAGTGATGCAGACATGAGCAACGGAGGTTTCTCCCGGGACTCCGTGGAGGAGGTGATGCAGCCGCAGCTCCAGGATCAGCAAACACTGGTGTCCTAAGCATAGTGGGGTTATTTCAGATGTCACAAAACCAAAATCTCTGTGGCCCAGTGGAGTGTAACAAAAGATACACAAACCTCTTCCATGCAGAGAGATACATAGCTCTCCGGTATAGCTAGGGAGAAAGAAGGAAAGATTTCTCAGATGGTGAAGGCAGGCCAATCGAAGAGAAAAGGCCAGAAATAAAACTCCACCACGATGAGAAGCAACCTCTGTGAGGAGTTACTGGGGGAAGAGTCCCCTGTGGAATGAGCACTGATGTCTCCATTCATTGTGCAGGTCCCTCTCACACTGCTTTCATTACTTGAACACTATCTGGTGTCATTAAGATATCAATTTTATTTAGGTATATCTGCATTGGCAGTTTAATTATGTCTGGGTAAGGCCCGATATTTATTCATGGGTGATCTTGGTAGTTGTCAGACACCAGCCTGAAGATAAAGGCGTCCATGCCTGAGGAATGCTAATGCTCCCCAGCCTGTCATTTGACAAGCGCACATGCCAGTTACTACCAAACTGATTATTTCAATCATTAACAACACATGCATCAGCCTCCTTCACCCGAGATTGCCACGTGCATTCATCTTTTCATAAACAGTTATCTGACAAGGGTGCTGAGAATTGATGTTCTGGGGGGAATTGCCCAACTTGCCTTAGCTACGGATGCAGCAAGCTGAACGCCCCGCTTAGCATCGTCATTTCATTAATCAGATTAGCACAACGCCCAATTGAGTGAGCACCATGTTCCTAAACAATCTCCAATCAGGGTTCCTTTCTGTTGTCCATGCTGGTGGCTGCACTTTTTTTTTTTTCCTGGAGGGTTCAGCTTTGCAGATCCTCTTAGAAAACTTGGATCTTTGCTTATCCCACCACCCATCCCATTTATAATAATTACTCTTGTTCCAAGGAGCAGGGTGCGGGGAGAGGCTCTGGGTTTGTGGAGGCGCCATCTGCTCCTTATTGCTCACCTGAGTCAGAGCCTCCTGACATCACTTCTCTGCAGCAATGAGAGCCAGATATCCACACAAAGAGGCTGGGGCTGTGCCAGACGGCGCAGGGCCTGAAAAGTGATGAATGAAAGAAATGTGAAACAGTAAAACTGCTCCCAGGCAGCGAGCCCTTCCTTCAAAGGGTGACTCACAGAAAAGGCAGTTTTGCCTTAGTTAGGAAGGTCGTCCCAGACCCCTACAGCTGAAGGACTAGCATTTGTTTCTCTACACTCACAGCTTGTGCAGATCGCATCTCACCCATCAGGGAAAAGAGAACACTCTGTTCAGTTTCACTAAGGCTTTTTGTTGCTCTTCTTCTTATGATGTAAGGCAAACTTCCAGGGTTTGGGTTTTTAATGGTTTTATATGATTACCTTTTCATGAGAAGCACAGTTATATTTATATTTTTAAAGCAAACCCAAAGTAAGAAAAAATGTATATATTTTCATCATATGAATGGAAAGCATTATATATTTTTTCTTTTCTTGGAATATTTTCATTTGATGACACCAATGGCATGATGATGATGATAATGTTTTCTATTTATTTGATGCTTTACTAATATATTCTTTTCAATTTTCACAAAAACTGTACTTTCTTTTTAAAAAGATTTTTGGAAACTGAGATGAAGAGACTTTGGGCAACTTGCCCAAGATAATGAGCTACTTAGTGGTAACCCTTGATGAGAGGGTTTTAAAATCCTACTTTTACCACTTAAAAGTCATCATAGAGTCCTGGTAGTCCAACATTCTTTGTGATGCTTCGGAATCCAGATCGATGGTTATTTATGAGATGGGATCTTACCCACTTTTGTTATGTAGCTCATTCTCATTCTTCTTTTGAAAAGCTTTAACAGTTAAAAATTCCTTTTTTATCATTGAGACAAATTCCTTATTTTTTAAAACATTTCCAACCAGTTCTAGATTTCCTTCTAGATTCACAGAGAACAAATCTGATTCTGCATGTATTAGGTTGGTGCAAAAGTAATCGCGGTTTTTGTCATTGAAAGTAATAGCAAAAACTGCAATTACTTTTGCACCAACCTAAAAGTAGTCACTGTCTTCAGATATTTAAAAACAGCCATAATGTCTTCTGGAAACTTCTCTTCTTCAGACTGATTCCAAATGTTGAAGTTGTGGCACTGTATTAGTCTGCTTGGGCTATGTCAGAGAAAAAAAAATATTTTTTCTCTACTTCCACACATCTCTCGATATAACACTTCTGACACTACATTCTCCAGCACACATCATCTGGGTGTCTTATTCAATTCAGTTCCGACACCATCAACCTGTAGACAGCATCAGATATCATAGGTTAAGGGCTCAGTCTCACAAGACTGCCCCCCACTTTAAATGCTTGTTGCGATTAGTATACCTCTGATTGATTATCTGGCTATAAATTGGGGTTTTCCATGAACGCTTCATTAGATTTGTTTAATTTGCTAGAGTGGCTCACAGAACTCGGGGAAACACTTATGTTGACCCACTTATTACAAAGGATATTACAAAGGATACAGAGGAGCAGCCAGATAGAAGAGATGCATAGGGCGAGGTATGTAGGAAGGGGTTTGGAGCTCCCAGATCCCTGGTTGCACCAACCTCCAGGAACTGCTGTGTGTGCAGCTCTCTGGAAGCTGTCAGAACCCAGTCTTGGGTTCTTGTAGAGGTCTCATCACATAGGCATGATTGATTAAACCACTGGCCATTGGTGATGAACTCAATCTTCAGCTCCTCTTTCCACCCCAGAGGTGTGTGTGTGGTGGTAGTGGGGGAGCTGAAAGTTTCAACCCTCTAATTACAACATTCCCCTGGCAACCATCCCCCATCCTGAGGCTATCCAGGAGCCCCCAGCCACCAGTCATCTCATTAACATTCACAAAGAAATTTATTGCTTTAGATTCCAAGGGTTTTGGGAATGATGAGCCAGGAAACAGGAAGACCAAATATCAAAATATGGTAGCCTGTGATATTTCGAAATATCACAGGCTACCATAACAAAGTGCCACAGGCTGGGGGACCTAAACAACAGTTTATTGTCTCACAATTCTGGAGGCTGGAAGTCTGAGATTGAGGATGGGTAGGGTTGTTCTCTCCCGCGACCTCTCTCCTTGGCTTGCACATGGCCACCTTCTCTCTGTGTCTTCACACAACCTTTCCTCTGTGCAGACATACTCCTGGTATCTCTTCCTCTTCCTTTAAGAACACCAATTCTGTTGGATCAGGGATCTACTCTTCCAACCTCACTTAACCATTTTTTTTTTTTTTTTTTGGAAACAGAGTCTCGCTCTGTTGCCCAGGCTGGAGGGCAGTGGCGCAATCTCTGCTCACTGCAACCTCCACCTCTCCCGAGTTCAAGTGATTCTCATGCCTCAGCCTCCCAAGTAGCTGGGACTGCAGGTGCACGCCACCATGCCCAGCTATTTTTGTATTTTTTATAGGGATGCAGTTTTGCCATGCTGGCCAGACTGGTCTCAGACTCCTAACCTCAAGTGATCCACCTGCCTTGGCCTCCTAAACTGCTGGGATTACAGGCATGAACCACTGTGCCCGACCCCTCATTTAACTTTAATAACCTCCTTTAATGCCCTTTAATCTTCAAATACAGTCACATTGAGAGTTGAGGCTTCAACTTACCAATTTTGAGGGGATATAATTCCGTCCATTCCAGGTATCAATGAAGTCAAGGCATCCATTCCTTCAACATGCTTTACTACATGTACAGAAACCACAGCAAGTCAAGATTGTTCACAGTTGAAAGAGGTTTCTGGAGGTGTGTGAACCATCTGAACTTCATCCTCTTTCTTCAAGTAGCCTTCAAGATTTGTGCCCACTGAACGAATGCTATGGAAACTGCCAACAGATGACCATCTGGTCACGATGTTCAAAGGCTCAACCTAAACAACATTGAAAATTACCAAAACTAAGGCAAAGGGTATGATTCTACTAAAGAAAGAGACTCCTTAAGGAGCAAGAGTCTCTAGGAACTGACTCTTCAGCAGTACTGAATGTAAAATTGGAATAACCACCCTCTCAAATCTCAGAGAAACTGGACTTAGGGCTCTTTTTTTATTAGAATGTGTTTGGGAAGGTGGACAGGGTGATTGTATCAACTGGCCCTTCCATTCCCAATGTGTGTACCAAGAGCGAGTGAGACAGTGATGAATTACCCAGGATGAGGTTAGAATAATTTAATAAAAAGAGGTGGAAATGGGGTCTTTAATTCCTAACCTTTTGAGCTGTGGCTAAAATCCATTAATAGAACATGGATTAAGAGTCCAAAGTAAGATTACTCAGCATCACCCGCCAGTGAATCACTCTGGCACTTGGGTCAGAATTAATATCTGAGAATTCTTTGAAACTTTATGGCTGGAATTTTTCTTTCCCCCTGGCTTGGCTTCTTTTGTAGTCTTAGCCTCTTTAGCAGAGGAGATAGGAAATCTTTGGCATCCATTCAAAAACTCATTCAAACCACAGAGTAGAACTTTAAAGGAGGCCTTTGGGGATATGTGGGGTCAGTTGGAATAGTTTATATCATAGCTTTCAGTTTAAAACAATTTTTTACAGCATCAGTAGGGAGAATTATATCACAATACATAAATAGATTTAGCAGGATTTACAAATCCACATGTGTTCCCTTAAGCAGTAGTTTTCAAATATTTGATGACCTTAGAACTCCTAGTTCAAATGAAATTTTACACTGAAGTGAAAATGAACACTGATAAAAGGGGAGTTTCTCTGCTTAAATAAGGATGTGAGGTCCCAGAGATCCCTTCTGCCTTTCCCTTTTGCTCTTTTGGGTAGCCCCTAAGGGGAATGAATGCCAAGATCTTCCAGGAAGATAGATTGAATGCTTTTTCTCTAGGAGACTCTTGTTCTACAGTGAAGTTCGCTCAATGAACCACAGAAATGTGTGAGCAAAGGCTGATCATTAAGTGGTAAGTCACACCTCTCCTTAAGTTTTGAAAAAATATTTTGAAAGTGATATCTGGTCTTCCAACGTAAATGCAGAGATGAAAGAAACAGACTTTTCTTTCTCCACAGCAGGAGCACTTAAAAGTCTTTGACTATTTAAACTACTGGAAAAAGGTACATTTTATCAATTGAGCATGCATTTTTAGTCCATCAAATCATACAATGTTGAAGATGGAAGGAACCCTAGAAATTGATATCAAATGAGGCAATTACACAAAATGCTTTGGAACCTGTGAAACATTTTGCAAGAGTAAAATTTGATGATGATATTTAACCCTTTCCACTAACTAGAGCTTTAATGCACCTTTAATGTTTAACCCTGAACCCTTTGGCAAGAACTCAGAAAGGGAAAAACCACCCTGCCCAGTGTCAAGCTGCTGGTCAGTGACACAGATAACACTAGAACATTATAGATTGTTGCTTGAAGACATTGTGATCTGTCACAAAAGCCTAGGAATCAGAGGTCAATCAGAAATTAGAAAGAAATCGTTTACTTTCTCACTCACAAAAATATGTTTTATTTATACCTAAGGTGGATCCCAAGGGACTACTTTCTGTTGGAACACAAAAGAGAAGTCTATCAGTCTTGATCTGCAAATCTAAACCATGTTTTAGAGAGGGGATTTAGGCTTATTTACTAACTAAGCCCAAACTGGGGTGCCCAGGAGCACCCTCTCTTTGTAGCTCTAGTGACACATTTTGAGCAAATGGGTGGAATCTCATCTTACATGGTTGGTGGTGAGCTTCTAAAATGAGTAAAGAAGTTAAAGATCATACAAAATCAGAATTTTTTTCTGAGGACCCTTCAGACTCTTAGAAGCTCAACGACAAATCATGTGTTAATACTATTGTCTATGGAAATTTCACTGACATGTTCCTTTTCCTGTGACATTGGAAGCTAACGTCTCTTTCGAATTGAGGAAGGCAGCATAAATAAGGTGTTTTGTCTTCTTTGTGCTTGATTGCTTGAATATGAATCATGTGCTCTGATTCCTAAACAAGTTGCCTGTTTGACTTACAAATTGACTCATGGTGCTAGAACTGGTCTGAAGCTCAAGTCAATTTGAAATGAGAATCCAATAACAAACACGCAGTGATGTTTAAAGAAAAAGATGTTCTTTGCCAATGTCTCTAACCTGTGAAGTGAAATTATGGAGAGTGACCACTAACTCCCTGAGCTGACCATTAGTACCCTCATCCACGCTAGGGTTGAGAAAAACATTGGGAGCTAGTACGGTTGACTGTCTCCATAGATATGCCAACTATTTCTCCCACCCATATTTGTGCATTCCATTTACCCCATCCAGATACGGAATCATGGAATCTAATTATGTTCACTCCACTTGGATTTGAGCTGGCCTTGGGATTTGCATCAGCTACTAGAATGTGGCAGCAGCAATGTTGTGCCAACTCCAGGCTTAGCCACTTAGAGCCCTGACAGCTTCTGCTGTGGCTCACCTTGGAGCCCTGAGCCACCAAATAAGGAATTCAACAACCCTGCTGAGGAGAGGCCCAGACAGCTCCCAGATCTTCAGCCACCACAGCTGAGGACCCAGATATGTGAGTGAAGCCACCTCGATATCATTCTAGCCACATCTCTGACATGCCTTTTTGCGTTTCTCAGGGACCTGATGCCCAGAACCCTGGACGGGCAGATCACCATGGAGAAGACGCCCAGTTACTTCGTCACGCGGGAGGCCCCCGCGCGCATCTCGGCCATGTCCAAGGACACCAAGCTCATCGTGGTGGTGCGGGACCCGGTGACCAGGGCCATCTCGGACTACACGCAGACGCTGTCCAAGCGGCCCGACATCCCCACCTTCGAGAGCTTGACGTTCAAAAACAGGACAGCGGGCCTCATCGACACGTCGTGGAGCGCCATCCAGATCGGCATCTACGCCAAGCACCTGGAGCACTGGCTGCGCCACTTCCCCATCCGCCAGATGCTCTTCGTGAGCGGCGAGCGGCTCATCAGCGACCCGGCCGGGGAGCTGGGCCGCGTGCAAGACTTCCTGGGCCTCAAGAGGATCATCACGGACAAGCACTTCTACTTCAACAAGACCAAGGGCTTCCCCTGCCTGAAGAAGGCGGAGGGCAGCAGCCGGCCCCATTGCCTGGGCAAGACCAAGGGCAGGACCCATCCTGAGATCGACCGCGAGGTGGTGCGCAGGCTGCGCGAGTTCTACCGGCCTTTCAACCTCAAGTTCTACCAGATGACCGGGCACGACTTTGGCTGGGATGGATAACCATATAATTTAAAAAGAAAAAAAAAATCAAAATATAATATATTTTTTTACCAATCGGTAGAGAAGAGACAGTTTAATATTTGTGCTGAAAATATGTTTCAGTATTTTTTTCAATGAATGTTAAGAGATTGTTCTCACTCCCGCCCCATCTTAATGTATAACCAACACCAAACACGTGGATCAACAGAAAAGGAAAATTTCACTCGTCTAAACACTTTCAATTTTCAGTTTTTATTTTATGTTCTATATACCCAGTCATAAAGTATAAGCATCAGTTGTCATTAAAAGTTTTCAGAAAATCTTGAGGTTAAACATCTCTCTCTCTTTTTTTAAAATACAAGGCCCTGATAAAATTGATATCTATCCTTATATTTTTCTCCCTTTTTCCCGTGCCACTTTTTCTTAAATTATTTCCCAGTTAGTATTATCATATGTTTGTACCCGTCACAGTTTTCATAGTGCTTTCAAATACACCTTTTTGATCATTAAAATAAAAAAATAAATCTTGCTCTGTTGTATAAGATCACAATAGGTAAATATTATTATCCCCATTTTACAGAAAGGAAAACTGAGTCTTTGGGAGGTGAAATAATGTATCTAAAGGTCAAATGTTGGATGGACCCTGGACAAAATTCCATCTTCCACTTGTTCCCTATTTCATGTCACTTTTTCCAGGGAGAATGGAAAAGAAGACATCTGCACCTTTAGAAATGGTTAGGTAGTTTTCAGATGATATGAAAAGGGAAAGAGAGCCCCTTGTTTTCTAAATTCCCAGGCTACCCCTCATGGCACCCAGTCTCATTACATAGTTGTGTCCAAGAAAACCACTGAGACCTGGACACAACCTCTCTTAAGAGCCAGTCTTGCCTCTTGGCTATTTAAAGTACACTGAGATATGGAAATCTTGACTGATGAATGCTTGATTGAATTGGAGAGGAATTATTGGATTCTTGCATGGAGGACAAGGTGGCCAGCCACACTAGGGGTAGCACAAGATGTGTTAGGAACGTAACTTACCCATTTGTTGATTTAATTGACTTTAAAAAAAAAAAAGAAACAGATTTCAATTAGCACTTACAGGTATGAGTCTCATTTGTTTTTTAGTTTACCTCTTTTTAAAGAGAGAAAACCTACCTTTCTTTGTAATATCTCACTTCTAACTTTGGAGCTAGTACTCTGAAAGAATTAATTAGCAGTTCGTTTAAAATGTTTTTATTTTTCATGGATGGAGGACTATCATTTTGTCACTTTATTCCCCCCTCCCACTTCCTATTTATACCATTTATAACCTAATGTTCAGTAATATTTGGAAAAATATTCTAGGAAATGCATTTGTGGGTAAAATGGTGGCTTTTCCTCTTCTCTCGTCTGTTTCTGCCCATCCCCCATTTAAATCACTCAAATAAATCAATAGTTTATTAACAGTATTCCTTTCCTCTCTGAGTGGGTATTAACAAGATTAGCATTAATGGGAATTAAATTGGTTTAGAGAGGAACACATATGCACGAAATATATAAAACATTTATAATTAGCCTGTCAGCAACATTTTATTAGAAATTTAAACCCAAGAGGAAAAATGTCTTCTATTTCATGGAAGTTTTCTTTATCTGCCAAAATTTAAACGACCAGACACTCTAAAATAATATTCTTTTTCTTCTTTAATGTTGTCAATCAAAAGAAACTAAAGTTGTTTTAAAATATGCAGTACAATTGTACATTTACCATAGCTGCTGCATTAGGTGATGTAAATATTTCTTGAGAAGCTTAACACAGGATTAAAATGAAGGAAAAAATATTTTAAGTGTTAGATATTTTGTCATTGCTCCAAATCTTTGGATTTATCTGTTAATATCCCATTTATAGAAGTTAAGTAAACCCCAAATCCAGGTCACCTTTTTTCAGTTGATTTCCTTCATGTCTATGCTCTCAATTTCCCAGTGCCACAGACTGTTTTTATTCTACTTGAATCACTAGCTGCAACAAGATACTCATTTTAAACTCTTGTCATCATTTCTCTTAGCTCATTTTGTTTGTACAACTGATTCTTTTGTAAGTGTTTGCTTGGCATTATGCAAAAGTGGCTTGCACAAAGAAACAATTGCATTCTGCAACCTTCATTTTTTTAATGTGAAAGAAATAAAAGAACAGAATTGAATGCAAAGGATCCCTTTTTGAACATAGATATTTTTGTTCATA